AGAACAGAGCTCGGCTGGCCGCGGTGGCTCACCCTGTCATCCCAGCACTTTGGGAGGCTGAGGCGGGTGGATCGCTTGAGCCCAGGAGTTCGAGACTAGCCTGGGCAAGATGGCAAAACCCCATTTCTACAAAAAATATACAAAAATTAGCCAGGTGTAGTGGCGCGCCCCTGTAGTCTCAGCTACTCTGGAGGCCGAGGTGGGAGAATCACTTGAACCTGGGAGGCAGAGGTTACAGTAAGCCGAGATAGCGCCACTGCATTCCAGTCTGAGCGACAGAGGGAGACCCTGTCTCAAAACAAAACAAAAACAAAACAAACAAAAAGCGGAGCTGACAGTCAAGGTGAATTTCACGTTTGCCTGTATTCAGTTTTAGCATTACATAAACCAAAAGAAGAATGCCATAAAGGCTACAGGCAGCTAATACAGAGAGGTGTTACTGGAAAAGGAACCAGAAAGAGTAAATATCTCCTAAACGTATGATGGGACAGAAAGATAAATGCCTATTACATATAGTTAATATCTGTTTGATTAGCCTTATTTACATTCTCCTTTTAAAAGGTCTTACATTTAGCATCTTAGATAGAACCCACAAAATTTAAATATTTAATAGAAACTTAAAATTCCTGTATCAGAGGACAGAAATATATTTTTCTCACACGTGATTAGTCTAATTGCCACTATTAATCCTATTAATATTCTGTTAAATAATAGCATTTCTGTAGCGAAAAGCAAACAGTACGGAAAGATAATTTCAAACACCTAGTTTTCATATTTTTGTGTTAAAGTAATAACATATTTTGGTATAGATTATCATTTTTTGTTTGTTTTTGTTTTTGCTTTTTCTGACCTGGTGTGTTAATGCCCTGGGTTGGCCCTCTAAGAAGCTGGCCACCTACTTCGGGCCTCAGGTGTCAGACGCCCCAGCTTCGAGGTCTATGGCTCCCAGCAACTCGAGCGCCTGCGCCTGCGCATTCTCAGCCGGACGGGAGCGCCCAGAAGTCTCCGGGCGCCGGTGGGCGGCCTTGTGGACTGCGCCGGGCATGCTCGGCGGTGTGACGGCTCAGGACTGCATTTCCCAGAGGCTGCAGCTATCCGGCCAATGTAGCCTGAAACTACATTTCTCAGCGGCCACTGGAACGACCTCAATCTCTGCCTCCTCGCCAGTTCATTGTGGTCGTTGACCCGGCAGCGAGCTTTGGAGTTCATCGAGGGAGAAGTCAGCGCCCAGCTCCGAGGTTGGAGCAGCCCCGCCGGGCAACTTGAATTTCTGCAAACGAACACAGCACCGGGAGCTCTGCAGACCTGTGTCGGCGCGGAACCCGGACTGAGACATGCGTGAGCGTTGGGTGGACCGGGCGAGGATCCCGGGCCGGCGAGTGCGGGAGCGGCAGGGCAGGGAGGGTGCGTCGGCCGGGGCCGGTGTGCATCCGCGAAGACTGGGTGCATGGCCTCCATGCGAACCTGAGCTATTAATATTTGTTACTATTTTGGATAAAATCACTGTAATTGATTTATGTAAAGGAGCAAAAGACTCTTCAACTCTCAGTTTAAAAAGGAAACGATAGTTATGATACCTTTTGCATGCAGCGGGAAGAAATGGGATTGCCAGGAAGCCTCTTCTTGTTTGGAAAAAACTGTATAAAGTATTTACACCTTTTAAAGATGAGAGCAATGTCATCTGAAAATTATCAGTGCAGGGAAAAGGACTTCAAAGGATCTGTTGTGCAGATTACTTAACTAATGACAAAATTATGTAAGAAAGGAGAGCAAGATGACAGCTGTAAACATTTCCATCAATCTCCATATTGCACAGAAATAGGACCCAGCTTTTTCTTAAGGTTCTTCAATTTTGCATTATCCCACAGCAGTAAAGCCTCCTTTTCTCCTCTCTGGATTTTCTAGCTTTTGAACTTCTCAGATAGAGGAACCCCAGTGAAGACTGATCAGTTCTTACAATTCTCAAAGCATGGCCCATGTAAGTTGGTGTTTCTTCTTGAAATATGGGGACACCTTGAAAGCATTTTCTTTGATTTTACCAGAAATATGTGGGTTTGCAGTATCACGGATCAGTGACATTTGAGGATGTGGCCATAGCCTTCTCCCAGCAGGAGTGGGAGAGTCTGGACTCTTCCCAGAGGGGCTTGTACAGAGATGTGATGTTGGAGAACTACAGGAACTTGGTGTCAATGGGTAAGTGTACTTCTCTCAAATAATTGAGAATCTTTATTTCTTTTCTACATTCTTATCTCATAAGCAGGACATTCCCGTTCTAAACCACATGTGATCGCCTTATTGGAACAATGGAAAGAGCCTGAAGTGACAGTGAGGAAAGATGGAAGAAGATGGTGCACAGGTGAGTAAGAGCATGGCAGGTAGGGAGGCCATAAAAATAAGATATTTTTAAAATTTTCTTTCAGATTTGCAGTTGGAAGATGATACAATCGGCTGTAAAGAAATGCCCACCTCTGAAAACTGTCCATCTTTTGCTCTACATCAGAAAATAAGTAGACAGAAACCACGTGAATGTCAGGAATATGGAAAGACCCTTTGTCAAGACTCAAAGCCTGTTCAACATGAAAGAATACATAGTAGTGAAAAACCCAACAGATGTAAAGAATGTGGGAAGAACTTTAGTAATGGACATCAACTCACCATACATCAGAGATTGCATGTTGGTGAGAAACCCTATAAATATGAAAAATGTGGGAAGGCCTTTATCAGTGGCTCAGCCTTTGTTAAGCATGGGAGAATTCACACTGGTGAGAAGCCACTCAAATGTAAGCAATGTGGAAAGACTATTAGTGGTAGCTATCAACTTACAGTACATAAGAGTATTCATACTGGGAAGAAACCATATGAGTGCGGGGAATGTGGGAAAGCTTTTCTAGTATATGGAAAGCTTACCCGGCATCAGAGTACTCACACTGGTGAAAAACCCTTTGGGTGTGAGGAGTGTGGGAAGGCCTTCAGTACCTTTTCATACCTGGTTCAACATCAGCGAATTCATACCAGTGAAAAACCTTACGAATGCAAAGAATGTGGGAAGGCCTTTAGCACTAGCTCACCCCTTGCTAAGCATCAGAGAATTCATACTGGCGAGAAACCCTATGAATGTAAGGAGTGTGGGAAGTCCTTCACTGTGTATGGACAGCTTACTCGACATCAGAGTATTCATACTGGTGAGAAACCTTTTGAATGTAAGGAATGTGGAAAGGCCTTTAGACTTAGTTCCTTCCTTCATGCACATCAGCGAATTCATGCAGAGATAAAGCCCTACGGATGCAAGGAATGCGGGAGAACCTTCAGTCGTGCCTCATATCTTGTTCAACATGGAAGACTTCACACTGGCGAGAAGCCCTATGAATGTAAGGAGTGTGGCAAGGCCTTTAGTACTGGCTCATACCTTGTTCAGCATCAGAGGATCCATACTGGGGAGAAACCCTATGAATGTAAGGAATGTGGCAAAGCCTTTATTAGTCGCCATCAGCTTACCGTACATCAAAGGGTTCATACTGGAGAGAAACCCTATGAGTGTAAGGAATGTGGCAAGGCCTTCAGAGTGCACGTACATCTCACACAGCATCGGAAAATTCATACTGATGTAAAGCCCTATGAATGTAAGGAATGTGGAAAGACTTTTAGTCGAGCCTCGTACCTTGTACAACATAGCAGAATCCATACTGGTAAGAAGCCCTATGAGTGTAAGGAGTGTGGCAAGGCCTTCAGTTCTGGCTCATACCTTGTTCAGCATCAAAGAATTCATACTGGGGAGAAACCCTATGAATGTAACAAATGTGGGAAAGCCTTTACTGTTTATGGACAACTTATTGGACATCAGAGTGTTCACACTGGTGAGAAACCTTTTGAATGTAAGGAATGCGGGAAGGCCTTTAGACTTAATTCATTCCTTACTGAACATCAGCGGGTACACACTGGTGAGAAACCCTTTAAATGCAAAAAATGTGGGAAGACCTTTAGATACAGTTCAGCCCTTAAAGTGCATCTGAGAAAACATATGAGTGTTATACCCTAAGAGTCTGAGGAGTGTGGGAAGTGCTTCGTGTGTGGCTCAAACATTGTTGAACATCGGGGAATTTATGCTGGTAGGAAACTTTCAAATGTGAAGAATATTGGCAGGTCTATTCTCATCTTATAATTCATAATATAACTCAGAAAACATAAGAATATTCCTTTGTCATTTATAGGTTTGTAATACCAATATTTATACTGGTGGACCATTCAGAAAAAGTGGGAAACGTTATTACTTAATGGTTACAGCACTGACAGCATGAACTTTTATATGATGCATTTATTCTAATGTGATTGTATGAACAAGTGAATAAAAAACCTTGGACCTCCTAAACCACTGCTGAACTTCAAATAATTCATTATTTT